GACACTTAAATTGGCCTGTAATCCCAGCACTTTGGGAGAACGAGGTGGGCGGATCACCTGAGGTCAGGAGTTCAAGACCAGCCTGGCCAACATGGTGAAACTCCATCTCTACTAAAAAATACAAAAATTAGCCAGGCATGGTGGCGCACACCTGTGGTCCCAGCTACTACGGAGGCTGAGGCGGGGGGATCACTTGAACCTGAAGGCAGAGGTTGCAGTGAGCCGAGATTGTGCCACTGCACTCCAGCACGGGCAACAGAACAAAGACCCTGTTAAAAAAAAAAAAAAAAAACTTAAATGAGTCCCAAGAAAAAAGGAAAAAAGAATGAATATTGTGATGTGTGGGGCAAGACAAGATCTAGATGGTCTAAGGACAAGCAAATCTGGGGAATTAACTTCTGCCCATCCAAATTACAAGGAAAACAGATGCTTTGGGCAAGTGTCGAGGAACAGTCTCATACTTAAGACAAATGTAGGCTTACGGGCTGAGAATTCTTGGTGTAAAGGTTGAAAACGGACCTTAAACCTTTACGGGACATTGACACAGAGAGGTCAAACCCGCGCCCAGGACGCACAGTCAGTGAGAGGCAGAGCTGGGAAGGGAACCCGGAGCTCCAGGCATCGGCTCCTCCACCTCCACCTGCGCTACCCGGTGCATTTTCTCCTCCGTGCTCACTGCTGGTGTTGCCTCTTGGAACCTCGGCAGTTTCTGCTTTCGCACCTGCAGGGTTTAGTCTCCGGGACTGCTTGGGAGGACACCTGGAATGCCGAAGGCAGGACTACACACCGGGCGAATCCACCAGCGCCACCAAGCCCTTGAAAACCCGAGGCCGCCGCGCGACTCCATTTCCCAGCGCCCCGCGCGGCAGGGGCTTGGACGTTGCCAAGGAGACCGGTAGTGGCCCCGCCTCCACGCAGGGAAACAGGCGGGAACCACGTGACCCGGAAGGCTGTACGCAAGCGTCCGCGGCGCGCACTGGGCCAATGAGAACCGAAGGGCTGGACTTCCGGCGGTGGGACTGTCACTTCGCCGCCCGCGTCAGGCCACACCGGTGGTCTGGGCTGGGGACCGCGGGTCGGGTCCGGTTTCCAGGGGGTTCCTGGTGCTCGAGGCTGGCGGCGAGGAAGGTACTGGCTGAGGGCCCGCGTCGGGCCCGCCCTGCGCACGCGTCGTGATCAAGGGCGCCGGCCGCCGGCCGCGCCCCCAAGCCTCTGTTTCTCAGAGTGCGTCGTGGGCGTCCAGGGGACTGTCGGGCCGCGGCGGGAGCCATGCGCTCTCCCACCGTGCGGCAGCCCAGGAGGCTGCGCGCTGGGCGTTCCACGTCCATGATGGCCGGGGAGACTGAGGCGCGGGGCGGCCCCGGGACGCTGCTGGCGGGGAAAGGCTGGGTGGTCCACGCCTTTCTTCCCTCCCAGCTGCGGGTTCCGCTGGCGGCGGTGGCGCTGACAAGCCCGCGTCGGGGAAGCAGGGGAGTCCCTGCTCACACAGACCGCGCCCTCACGGAGGGAGGCCGCTTCCTAGACCTCGCCTAGTCGTCTTTCCTCTCCCTGCCCTGGGGGGGTTGCGGGGGTCAGTGCAAACTCCTGCGTCCAGGGCACTGGTGAGCTCCCGAGTTCGGGCAGCCAGGGGGCTGAGGTCCCGAAGGAGGCTCCGAGGGGAGAGTCCTGCGTGTGCAAAACCTGGGAGGGGAGCCGAAGCCCAGGTGCTTCTGGGACTGAGCTCTCTCGATGTGGAGCTGGAGTAGAGGGGATGTGTGCGGCTGCAGTATCAGGCGAGGGAGTGGGCTTTATCTCGAGGGCGTCGGGAGACATAGAAGTTTTGAACAGAATCAGGACATCCTCTGAGGACTTTAAAACGGTTCCACCGTTTGTTGCGTGGAGAACAGACATGCAGGGGTGTCGGCATGAAGGGAAGAACCGACTGCCACAGTCTGGGCAGCAGTGGAGGTGGGCGACCAGGTGAATTCTGGTGGATCTGCGGATGCATCAGGTGTGGGCTGTTTGAAGAACTAAGTACCCCATGTTGTTCAGCCTGAGCGCCTGGAAGAAGAGAGCTGCTGTAGATAGAAAGGAGAATTGAAAGGAAAGCAGGTTTCCTTCAGGGGAAAGATCAAGAGTCTGGGATGTCCCAGGTTGGTCATGTCACTGGACCTGACGTTGTTGGCCATGGCTGTCTCTTCCTCCCTGCTCTTTTAGGACCAGATGGCCTTTGAGGATGTGGCTGTGTACTTCTCCCAGGAGGAGTGGGGGCTCCTGGACACAGCCCAGAGGGCCCTGTACCGCCGCGTGATGCTAGACAACTTCGCACTTGTGGCCTCGCTGGGTAAGGTCCTAGATACTCCATGAAATGGGCAAGCTGGACTCTAACCTGCACCTCCTCCTCACAGGACTCTCCACCTCTCGACCTCGTGTGGTCATCCAACTGGAGCGTGGCGAGGAGCCCTGGGTTCCCAGTGGAACGGACACAACCCTGTCCAGGACCACCTACAGGAGGCGCAACCCTGGTGAGAGGGAGCTCAGGGTGGGGTGAATTCAGGCCCCAGGCAACCACTGTTTCTCTGCCTTTAGGTTCCTGGAGTTTGACAGAGGATAGAGATGTTTCTGGAGAATGGCCACGAGCTTTCCCAGATACCCCACCTGGGATGACTACTAGCGTCTTCCCTGTTGCCGGTGCCTGCCACAGTGTAAAAAGCCTGCAGAGACAACGGGGTGCCTCCCCATCTCGGGAGAGAAAACCCACGGGGGTGTCGGTGATCTACTGGGAGAGGCTCCTGCTAGGCTCAGGCAGTGGGCAAGCCAGCGTCAGCCTGCGACTGACCTCCCCGCTTAGGCCTCCCGAGGGCGTCCGGCTTAGAGAAAAGACACTCACAGAGCATGCGTTGCTGGGGAGGCAGCCCAGGACGCCTGAGCGGCAGAAACCATGTGCACAGGAGGTCCCTGGGAGAACCTTTGGGAGCGCCCAGGACCTGGAGGCTGCCGGCGGTCGGGGACATCACCGAATGGGTGCAGTTTGGCAGGAGCCTCATAGACTCCTCGGTGGCCAGGAGCCCTCGACCTGGGACGAGCTGGGCGAGGCTCTTCACGCTGGGGAGAAGTCCTTCGAATGCAGGGCGTGCAGCAAAGTGTTCGTGAAGAGCTCCGACCTCCTCAAGCACCTACGCACCCACACCGGGGAGCGGCCCTACGAGTGCGCCCAGTGCGGCAAGGCCTTCAGCCAGACGTCGCACTTGACGCAGCACCAGCGCATCCACAGCGGCGAGACGCCCTACGCGTGCCCCGTGTGCGGCAAGGCCTTCCGGCATAGCTCCTCGCTGGTGCGGCACCAGCGCATCCACACGGCCGAGAAGTCCTTCCGCTGCTCCGAGTGCGGCAAGGCCTTCAGCCACGGCTCCAACCTCAGCCAGCACCGCAAGATCCACGCGGGTGGGCGTCCTTATGCTTGCGCACAGTGTGGCCGCCGCTTCTGCCGCAACTCGCACCTGATCCAGCACGAGCGTACGCACACAGGCGAGAAGCCCTTCGTGTGCGCGCTCTGCGGTGCTGCCTTCAGCCAGGGCTCCTCGCTCTTTAAGCACCAGCGCGTGCACACAGGCGAGAAGCCCTTCGCCTGCCCACAGTGCGGCCGCGCCTTTAGCCACAGCTCCAACCTCACCCAGCACCAGCTCCTGCACACGGGCGAGCGGCCCTTCCGCTGCGTGGACTGTGGCAAGGCCTTCGCCAAGGGCGCCGTGCTGCTCAGCCACCGGCGCATTCACACGGGCGAGAAGCCCTTCGTGTGTACGCAGTGTGGCCGCGCCTTCCGTGAGCGCCCGGCCCTCTTCCACCACCAGAGGATCCATACCGGCGAGAAGACCGTCCGGCGATCCAGGGCCAGCCTGCACCCCCAGGCCAGGTCTGTTGCCGGGGCATCATCAGAAGGTGCGCCAGCGAAGGAAACCGAGCCCACTCCCGCCTCGGGCCCAGCCGCCGTCTCGCAGCCAGCGGAGGTCTGAGGTCACAGGTTGCAGCCCTGGCCTTCTGTGAATCCCTTCCACAGCTAAAGGGCATATGTCCTCTGCAGATCCACAGCAGAGAAAAAGTCCCGTGCTTGCTAGTCAGGGACAAGGGAGGCCCTTTGGCTGTGATTTCATTTGCACGTGGGGACAGGATTTGCCAGTTCACCCACAGATCACACCTCCATCCCCAAAGAGGTAGCACTGCAGCAACATCAGGGGGAGGACGTGGTGGCTGAACTCTAGTGGGGCCGAGACTATTCAGAGCCAGTAGGAGGCCGACAGTCACAGCACTGCACTGTGGTGCGGCTTCATGTGATATGACAGTGGATGCTAAGGTGAGAGGGATGCAGGCATGGGTTGGGGGTGGCCCAGAGAAACTTATGACAGCTGTACACAAACTGGCCGCTGGAGAGATGCCCGCTGAGGGTATTCTCCCCTCAACCCACTGCCTCTGTTCATCCAAGACTTCCTAGGGGCCAGCCTAGCAGACAAGAGACCACAAGGGACTGGGGATCAGGGTCTGGGCTCTGTCAGCCGCCACCTCTGGGAAAGAGAAAAGGTTTGGGTCCACTGAACATCATGTTTGTAGACGCTGACAGGTGGGGTCCTAATGAGAGCCAACACATGCTCACTGCCAGCTCCTGTCCTGAGTACTGGGAAGTTTCTCCTGAAGCCCTGTGAGATGGCTCTGTGGCTGGTATCCCGACTTGGAAGATGAGGAAACTGAGGCACACGGCCTGGCCTGGCTTCACACACATAGCCGACTCAGGAGAGGGATGCCCATGGGGGAACATGTGACTCTCAGCATTGGAAGGACAGAGCTAGGATGATGGCTTTCCGGTGGCACTCGTTCAGGTTTTTGCCCAAGTCTCAGCTTGGCCAAGGCCTGTCACTGACTGGTTTACCAAAGTCGATGTGAGGAGGAGGCTTTATACCTGAGGGGATGATGTTAACTTCAGACAAGATGGAGCTGCTCACTTTTGCCGGGTTTGGTGGCCACTTCACCCCCAACCCTGTCTCACCCCCATTATCCCTCCTCAATTGGAGGCTGGACAGAGCTGAATAGGAAAGACTTGCTATTGCCTAAGGCTATGTGTGACACCCTCCTGAGGACCTCCCCACCCCAGTGTAATGGCCCTTCATGGCAGGGACAGAAAGGTGGACTGGGGGCCATTTGCTTCCTGTGGCCTTCAGCAGACCAGGCCCTGTCCCTACCTGGAGCCTCACCTCCAAGGAAATTCATGTTCTCCTTAATGGAAAAAAAAAAAAAAAGACTACCATCTGCAACTCAGAGTAGGTGTTGCAGTTTCCTGTACAGCAGTTTGGACCTCCAGAGCACAGCCTCTTGTCCCTACTCCAGAGCATGGTTCAGTCTTAATAGCAGTTCAAGAGCTTCTCTGATAAAGGTTTCTTTTTAAACATTTGTGTGAACGGTAGCAACCTGACACCTATTTCACCCTCATACAATGCAGATGGTATTGAACATACCCTGACATGCCATCAGCGTTTGTCATCATCACAGAAGTTCCTGGACTTGGCTTCAACCTGGGTACCCTCAAGAGGCCACAGAGTAGAGATACAGCCTGTCTGCAGCCCAGGGAGGGAGTGGGATACCTGTATCCTTTTCAGGGTCAGAGGTGGGTTGGGGTAGCCAGGAGCTGGATGAACTGGGATAGAGTGGGGCTGTCTGGAGCAGCAGCCCTGCTAGATGAGTCCTGGTGGATCCTGGCAATGGGAGGATGGTAGGTGGAGAAACCAAGGCAGGGCTGTGTTCCTTCTGCTGCTGAGATAGAGGGTGTGGCCATGTGTGATGACCCTGCAAGGTTGACTCCAACCAGTGGGCACTCCATCCCATGGCTTCCAAAATCCTGCAGCTATCCTGCCCTATACACAAAGAGCCCAGATCCAGGCCCCACACACTTGATATTGGGGCCAGACTCTTCCACCTGTGAAACCTCACAGGTTCCTGCAGGGAGTGGAGACACACAGAACCTAGCTCCCCTGGAGCCTGCAAGACTTGGGCCACCAGAATCCCAGTAGGTCCCTGAACCATTGTCCCCCAGTAAGTCTGCAGAGCTGTGAAATGCAGACAATAACCCTTCCCTGCCTGAAAGAGCACTTTTCTGGGGAGCCCATGGGAGTCAGGAGCAAAAGCATCTGTCAAACAAGTAGATACCCAGAGAGTCACGTGAAATCATTTCTATGCCTCTGACAGACGCTTCTTGAGCGAAGTTTCTGCCCTGAGCCCGCCTGACCCCTTAGGCTGGGCTCAGTACCCTACCTTGTCTTCCCACCAGCCGCCTCCCTCCATCAAGTTCCTTTCCACGTCTGCTTGTGCCCCTGTTGTCCCTCAGTTTGTCCACCCTCCTCCAATCTTCCCCTCCCCAAACCCATGACTGATCAGTGGCCCCCAACCTAGGCTCCCACCTCCATGCAGGTCTTGGCCCCTCGGCTGACCTCCCTCCAACCTCCCCCTCTGCTCTTAATTTTGAATAGGTAGTGACTGTAAAAGTATCCCTGGGCTTCTATGTCAAAAGGTCAGACTGAACACATGCATCTCACTGGGCTCAGAAATCCACTGAAACCACAGAGGGGAGTATTTAAAACACATAACCCACAAGTATGAGGATGGTGACAGAGGAGTCAGGAGCAATGGCATTCCTAAGCTAGAAGTGGGTGAGAGCTGTCACTAAGTTAGGGAAGGCAAAATACTACGTGGCGACTTGGCGAAGAGGAGAGAGTTCCCACCAGGCTGACTCCAGAACCGCAGAAGGCTGAGAACCAGCAGCCCAGAGACGGGAGACCTATATCAAAGCTGCCTGGGGAACAACTACTGAAGAAGCCCTTAACGCCCCAGTGCTCTCCCCACATGGTGGAGGGTGAAAGTTTTTGTTTTTTTTTCCTTCTGGGACTCTGCATAGTCCCAGAGAAAAGGCCTAAGCACCTCATCCCCAAAAACAACCTGAGGAGGCCGTTGGAAAGCTCCGAGTTGACAAGTCTCATCCACGCACATGCTCGGTGCTTCCAATCGGTGATCAAGACCACTGCTCTTCATCCAGAGCAGGCAGCAGGGATTCCCAGGTATCCAAAGAAACCAAAACAGGCGGTGTAATTTAGGACTGACTAAGTAATGGCTCGGCCACTTTTAAGTGTGGAAGCAAAACTGACCCCACAGATTTAGAAAACTGTAACACTGCTTATTGGGAGAAACTAGTGTCACCCTGGCTAGTTCTGCTCCCCAAATTCAAAGGTAAATAAACGGTTGAGCATGTCCGATCAGCCTGGAGGGAAACCTCCACCCCCGACTTTGT